AAGAAGGAGGGAAGAAGGGAAAGGGAGGGAGAGGAAGAAAAGAAAGAAGAAGGAAGGAAAGAAAGAAAGAAGAAAAGGAGGGAGGAAGGAACGAAGAAAGGGAAAGAAGGAGGGAGGGAGGGAAATGAAGGAAAGAAAGAAAAAAGAAAGAAAGAAAAAAGAAAGAAGAAAAGGAGGGAGGAAGGAAGGAGGGAGGGAAGGATGGAAGAAAGGGAAAGAAGGAGGGAGGAAGGGACATGAAGAGAATAAAGAAAGAAAGAAGAAAAGAAAAGAAAAAAGAAAAGAAAAGGGAGGGCTCTGCGGGTGGCGGCGGCGCGGGGAGCCGGTTGCAGGCCGAGATGCTGCAGATGGACCTGATCGACGCGACGGGGGACACTCCCGGGGCCGAGGACGACGAGGAGGACGACGACGAGGAGCGCGCGGCCCGGCGGCCGGGAGCGGGGCCGCCCAAGGCCGAGTCCGGCCAGGAGCCGGCGTCCCGCGGCCAGGGCCAGAGCCAAGGCCAGAGCCAGGGCCCGGGCAGCGGGGACACGTACCGGCCCAAGCGGCCCACCACGCTCAACCTCTTTCCGCAGGTGCAGTTGTCTCAGGACACACTGAATAATAATTCTCTGGGCAAAAAGTACAGTTGGCAGGATCGGGTGTCTCGATCATCCTCACCCCTGAAGACAGGGGAGCAGACACCACCGCATGAACCCATTTGCCTGAGCGATGAGCTGCCCCCCCAGAGCAGCCCCGCCCCCACCACAGATCGAGGCACCTCCACCAACAGCCCACGCTGCTGGTAGATGAGCACGCGCAGCTGGAGCTGGTGAGCCTGCGGCCGTGCTTCGGAGACTACAGTGACGAGAGTGACTCGGCCATCGTCTACGACAACTGTGTCTCCGTCTCCTCGCCCTATGAGTCAGCCATCGGAGAGGAATATGAGGAGGCCTCCCGGCCCCAGCCTCCTGCCTGCCTCTCCAAGGACTCCACGCCTGACGAACCCGACGTCCATTTCTCCAAGAAGTTCCTGAACATCTTCATGAGTGGCCGCTCCCGCTCCTCCAGTGCCGAGTCCTTCGGGCTGTTCTCCTGCATCATCAACCGGGAGGAGCAGGAGCAGACCCACCGGACCATATTCAGGTTTGTGCCTCGACACGAAGACGAACCTGAGCTGGAAGTGGATGACCCTCTGCTAGTGGAGCTCCAGGCTGAAGACTACTGGTACGAGGCCTACAACATGCGCACTGGTGCCCGGGGCTTCTTTACTGCCTATTACGCCATCGAAGTCACCAAGGAGCCCGAGCACATGGCAGCCCTGGCTAAAAACAGTGACTGGGTGGACCAGTTCCGGGTGAAGTTCCTGGGCTCAGTCCAGGTTCCCTATCACAAGGGCGATGTCGTCCTCTCTGCCGCTATGCAAAAGATTGCCACCACCCGCCGGCTAACCGTGCACTTTAACCCGCCCTCCAGCTGTGTCCTGGAGATCAGCGTGCGGGGTGTGAAGATAGGTGTCAAGGCCGATGACTCCCAGGAGGCCAAGGGGAATAAATGTAGCCACTTTTTCCAGTTAAAAAACATCTCTTTCCGCGGATATCATCCAAAGAACAACAAGTACTTTGGGTTCATCACCAAGCACCTCGCCGACCACCGGTTTGCCTGCCACGTCTTTGTGTCTGAAGACTCCACCAAAGCCCTGGCAGAGTCCGTGGGGAGAGCATTCCAGCAGTTTCACAAGCAGTTTGTGGAGTACACCTGCCCCACAGAAGATATCTACCTGGAGTAGCCGCGCAGCCCCGCCCTCTGCGTCCCCCGGCC